AATGGCTCAAGAAATAAACATACTTGTTTCTTTGTGACAGTGGGGTGTATTTATAATGAGTCATGGGCTTGCTAAAGCAGAGCGTGTCCACCCTGTCATTTCCCTTCTTTCGCAAATAGTCCTGGTGGGCACCAGGTTCCGTGAGCAGTCAGTGCTGAGTGTCCTCATAGGTAGTACTGTGTTAAGGGCCCTACCTGTGGGAGTAGATCTTCTCAGAAGGAGGAAGTGTTCTGGAAGCTGTAAGAAAATGAACCACTCCTTGCTTTATTCTTCCTTCCCACTCAGTTTACACTTATCTTCTGGCAACTGGACTTTTGGTCCCTGATCGTGGCTTTTCAGTGGCCAGATGATGAGTTTCTTTAAAGTACGGATTGAGTCACATTCCTCTCTGTTGCAGCCTTACTTGTCCCCCAGTGGTGATCACAGTAACCCAGTAGTGATTGCTTTTGGATAACTAGTATGATGGTTGTATATTTTTTTTTAAGCTTGTGTTATTCTGCTGGCAATTTGTTTCCCCAGTGGGATTCAGCCTCTTTGCAATGCACCCACCAGAGTCTCCAGCTATTCTCCTGCCCTTGGTGTAAGGCAAATGATGACCAAAGCAGGATTGCAGTCCATTCCATTGCCCCATTACCCTTGGGGAAATAGGGCAATGCTTTAGGACGGCAGGTGGTAAGAGGGTTTGTACTGACAGAGTAATTTCCCCATCTCTGGGACCAAAAATTCTGTCTTTAGAGACAGAGAGGAAAATGTGGGGATATTGGCTCAAGTCAAAATGAAAGCCCTCTCCTTTCTATGATCTCTCCAGGTGGGAATTAGATTTCTGTTGCTTCAACAAGTGGGCTGGAGCACACGCTTACAAGTTTAGGGCAGTCGACAGCACTCAGAACAGCTTCTGAAGGGGCTCAGTTCCCTGTTTACTCCCTTCCCCCTCCCCGGCAGAGACTGTTCAGAGGAGTATTTGTGAGACAAACGTCGGGAACAGCTGCTCAGCCAGACCCTTGTCTCCTGTGCTGCCGCAGTCACTGTGCTGGAACTCTCTGCCGAGGAGGGTGGAGTGTCTGGGCTCCGCTGCTCCCACAAAGCAAGCATTTTCCTGTTTTCTTGGAGGCAGTTTATTACAGATTTCAACCCTTTCTGCATCCCTCCCTCCCTTACAACACGCACACTCATCTTTTCTTGCATTACTGCTGAAATTATGCAAACTTCGTTTCTCTGTCATCTGAGCGTCATTCAGAAATGTTCCTCCGATCTGTGAATTGTTCCCTGACTTCAATCGGGGCAGTGTTACAGGTCCTCTGCTGGCAGGAGGGAGCAGTCCGTGAAAATCTGCAGACACAAGACTTTCAGAAGCTGTGACGAGCAGACTAGCAAGCCACAAAACATTGCAAGCTGAATGGATGTCTTAATAAGCTTTTAGATGTGATTTGGCCAGCATCAGCAGAGGAGGCTAACGGGAAAAGGCAGCGAACATTGTAACGTAAATCACTGCAGATTTGCTGGGAGTGACAGCCCTAGGAAGCTAATGATCTCTCCAGGAAAGAATTGACCACAGTTATCCAGAAACTGAACACGATGTAGAACAGAGAGGACAGCCCCTCGGATGTGAGTACCATCTCTTCAACACAAGGTTTGGACCCTGATGGCACCTTTGTTTTGTAACCCCTAGGTCCCGAAGATGGCATATTCATAAAGACATCTTCTGATGATTGTGAACATCTTTACCTCTGGGTGCCAGGCCGGGCCAGTGACTTCGTGTTGAGCTGAAGGAACTTGTCTACCGCTTCCCTGAAAACCTTTCTTTCCTAATTCATGAGCCAGCAAGATGCGGTCGCTGCACTTTCAGAGCGCCTTCTCGTAGCTGCGTACAAAGGCCAAACAGAGAATGTGGTTCAGCTCATCAACAAGGGCGCCAGGGTAGCGGTTACCAAGGTAACAAGAGAAAAATACGCTGTAGCCATTCCTTCCGAAATCATTGTTCATTTTGCATTCACAGCATGGCCGGACTCCCCTGCATCTTGCTGCCAATAAGGGCCATCTTCCTGTGGTCCAGATCTTGCTGAAGGCTGGCTGCGACCTTGATGTCCAGGATGATGTGAGTAGAAGCCATCATTCTATCAGGCTGAGACTGCTGTTCCTGCCTTTGTGTCACTTTGCAGGGGGACCAGACCGCCTTGCACCGGGCCACAGTGGTGGGGAACACGGAGATCATCGCGGCGCTCATCCACGAAGGGTGTGCCCTGGACAGACAAGACAAGGTGAGTGGACACTGAGCTTCCTTACTCCCCAAATGTGCCTTTCCCACCTGTGTGTCTTCCTTAGGATGGGAATACAGCCTTGCATGAAGCATCCTGGCATGGTTTCAGCCAGTCAGCCAAGCTGCTCATTAAAGCAGGAGCCAACGTGCTTGCCAAGAACAAGGTGAGGCCTGGCAGATGCTAGAATGCCTCATTATATGTCCTCCCTCTCTCTGCCTCTCTCCAAGGCGGGGAACACAGCTCTGCACCTGGCCTGCCAGAACAGCCACTCCCAGAGCACGCGCGTCCTCCTGCTGGCCGGGTCCCGCGCTGACCTCAAAAATAATGTGGGTGAACAAAACCAGATTCTCACGTTCTCGATTGTGCTTAGAGTTTGATTTTTGTCCGCAGGCAGGAGACACCTGTTTGCACGTTGCTGCGCGCTATAATCACTTGTCCATCATTAGGCTCCTCCTCACTGCTTTCTGTTCTGTCCATGAAAAGAACCAGGTCAGTGCATGTATTCTCTTCATGGCTGCCAGTGAGGTTTAGCAGACCTTCTAATCAATTCCAGGCTGGAGACACAGCACTTCACGTTGCTGCTGCCCTAAATCACAAGAAGGTGGCCAAAATCTTACTGGAAGCCGGAGCAGATACGACCATTGTTAACAATGTAAGTTGAGTTGCAACATTGCTTTCTAAAGTTTTCTCACCTGTCCTACTCTGCCTCTCCTCAGGCAGGCCAGACTCCGCTGGAGACTGCCCGCTACCACAATAACCCGGAAGTTGCTCTTCTCCTTACTAAAGCTCCCCAGGTAGGATTTACTGCCCTTTCCATGGTACTGATGTGGTTGTAACAATGCCGTTTGCCTCCTTCAGGTCTTGCGCTTCAGTCGTGGGCGAAGCCTGAGGAAAAAGAGAGAGAGGCTCAAGGAAGAGAGGAGAGCCCAGTCTGTGCCAAGAGATGAGGTGGCCCAAAGCAAGGTGGGGGGCAGTCCTCCCGCCGTCCCCACATCACAATGGGTCTCTGGGCTTTTTCCTTCTGTAGGGCAGTGTCTCAGCAGGAGACACCCCCAGCAGTGAACAGGCTGTGGCCAGAAAAGAAGAAGCCAGAGAAGAGTTCCTGTCAGCCTCCCCAGAACCCAGAGCAAAGGATGACAGGAGGAGAAAGTCAAGGCCCAAGGTCAGGAGACACAGAAAGCAGCCCAGAGGGGTGTTCAGGGGTGTTGTCTCTTCCTCTCTTACAGGTGTCAGCATTTTCTGACCCCACCCCACCAGCCGACCAACAGCCTGGACACCAGAAGAACCTGCATGCTCATAATCACCCTAAAAAGAGGAACAGGCATCGGTGTTCATCCCCACCCCCACCCCATGAGTTCAGGGCGTATCAGCTCTACACATTGTACCGGGGCAAGGATGGGAAAGTGATGCAGGTACCTGCAAAGCAGTGTCAGGAGAAGGGAACAGGGATTGATTCCTTTTTTGTTTCTCTCTTAGGCACCAATAAATGGTTGTCGATGTGAACCTCTAATCAACAAGCTGGAGAATCAGTTGGAGGCTACTGTGGAGGAGATAAAAGCAGAGCTGGGATCGGTTCAGGACAAAATGAATACAAAGCTGGGGCAGATGGAGAATAAGACCCAGCACCAAGTATGTCATAAGGCCCAGCTTCCTAATTGCAACAGTCTTACACTCTGCTCCACTTCACTCCTAGATGCGTGTTTTGGACAAGCTGATGGTTGAGCGACTTTCTGCAGAGAGGACGGAGTGCCTGAACCGCCTGCAACAGCACTCAGACACAGAGAAGCATGAGGGGGAGAAACGACAGGTAGGAACCAGCATCTGCTAGTCCTTAACTTAACTTATTTGTGGGGTTTGTTTTTTTTTTTAAGATATCCTTGGTGGATGAATTAAAAACCTGGTGCATGTTAAAGATTCAGAATCTGGAGCAGAAGCTTTCTGGAGATTCTAGGGCCTGCAGAGCTAAATCCACACCATCTACTTGTGAGTCCTCTACAGGTAACCCACACACAGAGAGCCCTTTTGTCCAATGCTCTCACGTTTGTTTTCCTTCTGAAACCAGGTGTGGACCAATTAGTGGTGACTGCAGGTCCAGCAGCAGCTTCCGACAGCTCCCCTCCAGTGGTTAGGCCCAAAGAGAAGGCCCTCAACTCCACTGCTACCCAGAGACTCCAGCAGGAGCTGTCGTCTTCTGACTGTACAGGCTCCCGACTGAGAAACGTCAAGGTCCAGACAGCCTTGCTACCCATGAATGAGGCAGCCAGATCTGATCAGCAGGCTGGGCCCTGCGTCAACAGAGGCACTCAAACTAAGAAGTCTGGGAAGAGTGGGCCAACAAGGCATCGTGCCCAGCAACCCGCAGCCAGCAGCACCTGTGGGCAGCCGCCACCAGCCACAGGCAGCGAGCAGACTGGCCCTCACATTCGGGACACCTCCCAAGCTCTGGAGCTTACCCAGTATTTTTTTGAGGCTGTTTCTACCCAGATGGAAAAGTGGTATGAAAGGAAGATTGAAGAAGCACGAAGCCAAGCCAATCAGAAAGCCCAGCAAGATAAGGCTACATTGAAGGAACACATTAAAAGTTTAGAAGAGGAACTTGCCAAACTAAGGACTAGGGTGCAGAAGGAAAATTAGCACCAATAAAGAGGAAATATGAAAGGATTCTTGAAGATTTCCAGTTTTGCAACTGCATAATAGCTATGCCCAAGGAGTCAACTATTGTATATATTGCAGATTTGCCTTTTTAAAAAAATCACTAATTCTACAATGTGCCAGATACATGTTTCCTATGCCCAGGAAGTTATGAAGACTTCAACAATTAAACTGAAACCAGGGGAAGCTTGCTTAGTTTTGGGTTTCATTATAAACTCTTAGCCTCAGTCCAGGTTAATCTGAAGTTTGAAAGCTCAGATTAAGCAAGCCATGCCAAGAAACTGGACGATGTGTAAGCCTAGACTCTAAAATTCAAGATGTGTGAAATAATATAAGTCAAAAGCAAGAAAAACGTAATCCCGTCTGAACTCAAGTAGTCATTCATATAAATTTGAACACACCTGCTGTGCCTAGACAAGTGTCTTTCTGTAAGAGCTGTAACTCTGAGATGTGCTAAATAAACCCTCTTTCTCAAATTCGTAATTCTCCAACTGTTGACATTTTAATCACATGAAAAGTTATCAGATTTTTGAGGAGAAATATTTTCATGATGTCACAAGATCCAATATATCTTATGATAAAATTTATTGAAAAGTCAGTTTATTTAAATAATGAATAATTGGCTAACAGCTCTGGAAACAATGAGATCAAATGAGAAAGATTCAAATTGTTTGTTATTTTCTGTATTTTCAGTCAAAAAATCAGTTATATAGTGATTTTAAAGCAGATTAATGGAAAAAAATTCATGTAACAATTACCTGAAAATTTATAACCTATTCCTAATCAAACCCAATTATATCAGAATACCTTTCTGAATTTGAGATTTTTGCTCTACATTTTATAATGAATAAGGCTATTTTTTGAAAGTATTTCATTTTGAATTCTGTCATTAACCTCAAAAGCTTTCTACTGCTTTGCGGTGAAGGCAAAATATTCGATAACTCAACTTAGGCCCCACTGTTCCCCAACTTCATGGAGGCCAGAAGACTTTACTTTGTTCCATAATGAAATATAAACACAGAACAAAGTTGTAAAAGTAGCATGGATATGTTGAAACTTTGGACAAGCTTCTTGTCCTTTGGAATATGGGATTTATATTCATCTCCTCAATATCCCATGTATGCACAGAAACTTCAGTTCTATTTCTATAGACACAGGAACCTAGTGACTATTGAACGTAATTGTAATAAAATGCTGCTCATTGAGCCAAAGAGAAGAAATGATTTATTAACATGGGGACACCAAGAAAAACAAAGTATGCTTTTATTCCCTTTGTCAAGCTCAGTTTTAGGGTTTTTTCTTTTTTTTATAGTGACAATCCATAGATATAGACATTCCTAAAAGAAAAATAATTCAGTAGATATATGTCACTGTTACCTGAATATGGAATGAATTTGATGTTTTTTATTTTGTTGAGACAGGGTCTTGCTCTGTCACCCAGACTGGAGTGCAGTGGCATGATCACACCTCACTGCAGCCTTGGCCTCTCAGGCTCGTGATCCTCCTGCCTCAACCTCGCAAGTAGCTTGGGACTACAGGCGTGTGCCACCAGTCCTGGCTAATTTTTTGTAGATATAAGGTCTCATGATATTGCCCAGGCTGAATTTGATGTTATTTCAAGTTGATTTTCATGTGTTTGGGAGCTTGTCTTGTTCTCAACTACTACGCAGGTAGACAGTCTTCCCCCAGAGACTCATTAGATTGCAATATAGAGGCACTTTCTCATTTCCCTATTGTTCCTAATACAGAATTGTAGAGCTGGAGAGTACCTTCAGTTTTCTAAATCTATTCTCAAACAGGATATCACTAACCTCTTTAGAATCATTCCTCAGTATACATCAATTTATTGAGAACTGCCTAATACTCAAGAAATTAAATCCTGAGTTCAGTAGGCTGTGTTCCAAGCAGGAATTATTTTCACTTACCAAAATATCTCCTATTACCTCAAGGTATCCTTGTTGAGGAATGCTGAAAACTAAATTTTAAGTATCAAGTCTAGACCATAGAGTGCTTTGGTGGGAGTATTTTGATTACCTCCTACCCATCAGAAGCAGGCAGCTAATATTGTGAACTGAGTATTTTTGTCAAAAGTCACAGGGAAGAGACTACAGAAGAATGAGAAGGGTCAAAAGGACCTAGTGTGGCTTACTACATGGATCTTGTCTCTTGGAGGTCTGTCGTAGAAGAAGAAACAAATAGAGGTGATGAAGACACAGAACAGGCTCAGTCAGCATCCTCACCCAGAGATGGCAACATCTATTAAGACCAATGCAATACCTTTTCATCTTCAGCAAATGTTGTTTCATCTGTTTTTGATCCTTGGCATTGTCAAAAACTTAACTGCAGGTCCAGTGTATATTTTTCCTTATTTTTCCCTTTTAGCTATCTGCTAAAGTGAGTAAATGCCACAACTGTACTTTTCCAAAGAAAAAGAACTATTGACAACTTATAGCCTGTCATGCAGGTCATGTTTCAAATCAAGGCTGAAATTTTCAACAGCTGTGGGAAAAACTAAAACACAGAAATACTGTACAGTATTAGTGTTTTTTTAAAGAAATTGTTAGTGCATTATTGAGTATACTAAATATCTGTGATTAAATAAATTAGTTCTAACTTTTGATTTTGGGAGCCCAAAATAAAGGGAGTGTTGTTTTCATGGTTATGCCTTGTTTGTGGAGTCAAGTGTTGATATACTTGAGGCATGTTATGTGTCTTCTAATTAATATTTTTATCACCTTGAATTTGTGTCTCTTCCAAGCATTAAAGATACTATGGATCTTAAATTCCTTATTAAAAAAATGCAAGTGTGAATACTTTGTTTAGCTTACATTTTAATTTATTGTG